TAGCCAGGCGTGGTGGTGGGTGCCTGTAATCCCAGCTACTTGGGAGGCTGAGGTGGAGAATTGCTTGAACTTGGGAGGCAGAGTTTGCAGTGAACTGAGATTGTACCACTGCACTCCAAGCCTGGGCAACAGAGCAAGACTCTGTCTCAAATAATAATAATAATAATAATAAATTTTAAAAGCCCAACCTAATGTAGTGAAAAGTGAGAATCATGAATTATTTTTAGGGAAAATGTTTATGTTCAGAGATACTGAATGACCTTACATAGACTGAAGTGAATGTGCGGATTGGAAGTGTGAAAGCGTTGAACTGGGGATTGGTGGCCTGGGTTCTCTTCAGACAAGAATTCATTGTGGATTTCTCTAGATTTCGGTTGCTTCAGCTATACAATGAAAAGGCTAAGTAAGACCCCCTTCTAACTCTAACATTTTATAATCCTAGGTCTTTGGAATATTTACTGAGTACATCCCAACATGTGGGGATGCATTAAAAAATACTGTAAAGGGATAATCACTGAAATATAAAAGCCCACAGCCAGCTGGGGAGACTCGACTGAAACATCAAAGTCCCAGAAAGCTGCATAGGGTGTAGAGACCTAACTGTTGAATTGTATGGGACCCCATGGTAATTGGGTAATTGGGTAAGTGGGTAACATCTGTAGGACTTTGATAGGGAGATGGCTGAAGTGGTCAGGGAAGCTTTATGGAGTAGGCGCACTGAGATAAACAGGCAGTATGGTAAGGTTAGGTAGAGTGGGCCGGGGAAGAGGGTTGTTAAGGAAAGGGACATATACTCAGCACACCCATCCAGAAGTGGAAGGCAGCCTTGCCTTAGAGAGACCGTGAGGGTGCCAGCCTCTCAGAGCCAAAGCTCCCTGCTGGCACACAGCAGCAGGCGACAGGCACTGAAGGTGGAGGTGAGACGTGGGAAGCAGATCTGGCACTTGAGTCAGTAGAAAATGGGGAGCCTCTGTGGGCTCCTGGTCCTGCACCGTGATAAATAGCCTGTCCTGCAACCTGGCTTAAAACAGGGAAAGCCGGAGTTAGGCAACAGAGTGCCTAGCTTTCTCAGTCATTCAAACACAAGCACGGAAGAAGAGATTGCACTGACCAGAGGACCGCCAGGGTGTGATGCTCCGTAGTCGCAGGGATGAAGGAAAACCATGGGCGGAGCTTGTCATGGACAGCTCCTAGGTGGACATAAATGGAAACTCATTGGTTCTGGGGCACGGCGGGAAGAGGGAGACGGCCCTGGACGGCCGCACCAAGAATTTCACAACCCAAACCCGACTAGAAAGCCTGGGTGAGTAGCGAAGTTGTTGCTGTACGTAGGAATTAATCTCTTAATATTTTCATTTTTGCTCTAGGGCTCCCAATATTACAAGTCTGTTCTTGACAAGGAAGTTGGGATGACAGAACTACTGTATGAAAACTCAGAAATGCTCAGAAGTGCAGACCTTTGGTTCTGTTTTCTTCCTCATCAGATAGGAATTTTTTTTAACTACGCACAGAATCACACTTGCGAAGTCTTCTTTTCCTTCTTGTTACTTTATTTAGAAGCTGTGAACTCAAGAAGTAGGTCCCATGTTGAATCTACATGTGCGCAGGTGATTCTTTTAGCCAAGTCATTTCCACACTCATGCCCAAGTCTGGAGATACACAGGTATGTGGAAATGTTTGAAAAGCAAAACCAGGGCCTGCTTCTTTGTGTTTCTCTTTAATGATAGGATTTTAAGCTCAACGGTTATCAGCTCAAAAGCAGAAAATGTTCATTCCCGTTTGTGCCCTGGTATCTTGAAGAATGTGCAATAGGTGAGCTTGCCATTAATCTAACTGAATTTCTCTCTTCGCCTCAGTGACCTTGTTCTCCTTGCAGGTTATGGCCACACCGTGCCCTTGTCAGATGGAGGTAAGGCCTTCTGCATCATCTACTCCGTCATTGGCATTCCCTTCACCCTCCTGTTCCTGACGGCTGTGGTCCAGCGCATCACCGTGCACGTCACCCGCAGGCCGGTCCTCTACTTCCACATCCGCTGGGGCTTCTCCAAGCAGGTGGTGGCCATCGTCCATGCCGTGCTCCTTGGGTTTGTCACTGTGTCCTGCTTCTTCTTCATCCCGGCCGCTGTCTTCTCAGTCCTGGAGGATGACTGGAACTTCCTGGAATCCTTTTATTTTTGTTTTATTTCCCTGAGCACCATTGGCCTGGGGGATTATGTGCCTGGGGAAGGCTACAATCAAAAATTCAGAGAGCTCTATAAGATTGGGATCACGTGTGAGTATTACAGCTCCCTGGCTGCTCCTTCTCACACTAAGACAGTGTCCTGTTTCTCACACAGGTTACCTGCTACTTGGCCTTATTGCCATGTTGGTAGTTCTGGAAACCTTCTGTGAACTCCATGAGCTGAAAAAATTCAGAAAAATGTTCTATGTGAAGAAGGACAAGGACGAGGATCAGGTGCACATCATAGAGCATGACCAACTGTCCTTCTCCTCGATCACAGACCAGGCAGCTGGCATGAAAGAGGACCAGAAGCAAAATGAGCCTTTTGTGGCCACCCAGTCATCTGCCTGCGTGGATGGCCCTGCAAACCATTGAGCGTAGGATTTGTTGCATTATGCTAGAGCACCAGGGTCAGGGTGCAAGGAAGAGGCTTAAGTATGTTCATTTTTATCAGAATGCAAAAGCGAAAATTATGTCACTTTAAGAAATAGCTACTGTTTGCAATGTCTTATTAAAAAACAACAAAAAAAGACAAATGGAACAAAGAAGCTGTGACCCCAGCAGGATGTCTAATATGTGAGGAAATGAGATGTCCACCTAAAATTCATATGTGACAAAATTATCTCGACCTTACATAGGAGGAGAATACTTGAAGCAGTATGCTGCTGTGGTTAGAAGCAGATTTTATACTTTTAACTGGAAACTTTGGGGTTTGCATTTAGATCATTTAGCTGATGGCTAAATAGCAAAATTTATATTTAGAAGCAAAAAAAAAAAGCATAGAGATGTGTTTTATAAATAGGTTTATGTGTACTGGTTTGCATGTACCCACCCAAAATGATTATTTTTGTAGAATCTAAGTTAAACTTACTATTTATAATGCATAGGTAACCATTAACTATGTACATATAAAGTATAAATATGTTTATATTCTGTACATATGGTTTAGGTCACCAGATCCTAGTGTAGTTCTGAAACTAAGACTATAGATATTTTGTTTCTTTTGATTTCTCTTTATACTAAAGAATCCAGAGTTGCTACAATAAAATAAGGGGAATAATAAACTTGAGAGTGAATAACCATAGTATTCTGCTGCAATAAATGTTTCTACCCTCTTGCGATAGAATGGTGTCAGATGTCTAACATGTTTATAAACATTTTTTTGAATTGAACAGGTTATGAAAAGGATTTATTAAAAGGTTAAGATACTTTGTTTTGAAAGTACATTGTGATTTGCAGCCACCTAGCACTAAAGCATAGAACTTAAACACGAATCCCTAAATGAACAGATTATGTTACATTAATCTGAGAATTTTAAATTTAGAAGCTAAAATAAATAAAAATCACAGCTGGTTGTAATCTTATGCTTTCATATATCAGAAGTGTGCCTC